GACACGGTGCTAGTATTCACCTTACTGTCTGGAGGGCCCAACCTCAAAGCCACTAAACATATGACATTAGCCAAGTCCTCTGATCTCTCTAGACAGCAGTTTTCTCCTAAGACAAGACGGCTTTTTGGCTTGGCTGAAGTAAGCCAGGTGATTTTAAACAATGCATTAAGCTCTTCTGAAATCTAACAGCCTTGTTCCATGCTCCTCGCTATGGAGAAGAGAGCGCTGAGGGAAAGAGGCCCTGTAGTCTTTTGCCAATGGTGTCGGATGGGCTGCTCAGTCCCAGCACTTGAAAGTTGCAAACCTAGTCAAGAAAGTGCACACAGTACTTCGGATTTTTATGAGATATAATTACATTGACATGACGCCTCATGATTTACCCATGACTCGGGGGGTTTCCAAACTCCAAACACCTCCAGACTGGAGCCCGTCAATCAGCTTCCTCTTGCTTTTCGTGGACTCCCACTGTGGAAACCTGCTGGTGTTTTGCTGCGGTTTCATTTCCCTCTGCGGAGGAGCCAGGGCAACCTTGGCCAGACAGGCACCTAGCTGTGCCCTTCTTTCCAGGGCCTCTTCTCCACTCAGCTGACTCCCCTGGCCTGCCTAACGCTCCTGACTGAGACGGTTTTCCGGCTTCCTCTAACAGGTTGGCGGGAAGTTGATCTGCAAACGCGAGGCAAAGCAGGAGTGTCCTTATTCGGTAGGCCTCTGATGGGCCACCAGAGCCGTCCGAAAGTCCTAGCGGAGTGATTGACAGTGGCCATTTCAAAGCCTGAGTTCACCTTCTTTGCAACCACAATCACGACCCAGAATAAACTGCTTCCTGGAAGCCGGCTAGTTGCACCTGGCCTGAAGTCAGTCTCGGGACTGCCTCTCAGGACCCCAGACAGGGTTTCGGGTTCCCGCCTGGGTCACGTGTACGGAGGCTGCCAGTGCGCACTCAGCCCGGCCCGCCGGTCGCCACAGCAACACCAATCCCGGGTTCAAGCCCGCCTAGGAAGTGCGGTCCCCGCCTGACCGCCCCGGGCTTAAGGGAGCCTGGCTAGGCCGGCAGCCGGATGGTCCCGCAGCTCGGGGCCGGCCATGCTTCGCGGTCCGTGGCGCCAGCTTTGGCTCTTTTTCCTGCTGCTGCTCCCGGGCGCGCCTGAGCCCCGCGGCGCCTCCAGGCCGTGGGAGGGAACCGACGAGCCGGGCTCGGCCTGGGCCTGGCCGGGCTTCCAGCGCCTGCAGGAGCAGCTCAGGGCGGCGGGTGCCCTCTCCAAGCGGTACTGGACGCTCTTCAGCTGCCAGGTGTGGCCCGACGACTGTGACGAGGACGAGGAGGCAGCCACGGGGCCCCTGGGTAAGACCCCGTCCCCACGGTCCGCCGTTCGCTCCTCTCGGTCTCACAGCTCCTCCTTTTCCAGGCTGGCGCCTTCCTCTGTTGGGCCAGCGGTACCTGGACCTCCTGACCACGTGGTACTGCAGCTTCAAAGACTGCTGCCCTAGAGGGGATTGCAGAATCTCCAACAACTTTACAGGTTGGACCCCGCATGGCTTCAAGGGGCTAGGGTTTTGCTGTGACTACCTCTTTCCTGTCCTTAGGCTTAGAGTGGGACCTGAATGTGCGGCTGCATGGCCAGCATTTGGTCCAGCAGCTGGTCCTAAGAACAGTGAGGGGCTACTTAGAGACGCCCCAGCCAGAAAAGGCCCTTGCTCTGTCGTTCCACGGCTGGTCTGGCACAGGCAAGAACTTCGTGGCACGGATGCTGGTGGAGAACCTGTATCGGGACGGGCTGATGAGTGACTGTGTCAGGATGTTCATCGCCACGTTCCACTTTCCTCACCCCAAATATGTGGACCTGTACAAGGTGAGGCCGACCAGGGCTGGGGTGAGGCCTCTACTTCCCCAGCTGCTCCCTATATCCCGTGCAGGAGCAGCTGATGAGCCAGATCCGGGAGACGCAGCAGCTCTGCCACCAGACCCTGTTCATCTTCGATGAAGCGGAGAAGCTGCACCCAGGGCTGCTGGAGGTCCTTGGGCCACACTTAGAACGCCGGGCCCCTGAGGGCCACAGGGCTGAGTCTCCATGGACTATCTTTCTGTTTCTCAGGTGGGTTCTGGGGAACAATAGTCAGGAGGGCTCAAATGGGTTAACAAGCTCTTGTCTCTTTCAGTAATCTCAGGGGCGATATAATCAATGAGGTGGTCCTAAAGTTGCTCAAGGCTGGATGGTCCCGGGAAGAAATTACGATGGAACACCTGGAGCCCCACCTCCAGGCGGAGATTGTGGAGACCATAGGTGAGTAACTGACTCAATATGCCTCTGGTGAGCAGACTCCATGTAACTTTGGTCTTGCTTTCAGACAATGGCTTTGGCCACAGCCGTCTTGTGAAGGAAAACCTGATTGACTACTTCATCCCCTTCCTGCCTTTGGAGTACCGTCACGTGAGGCTGTGTGCACGGGATGCCTTCCTGAGCCAGGAGCTCCTGTATAAAGAAGAGACACTGGATGAAATAGCCCAGATGATGGTGTATGTCCCCAAGGAGGAACAACTCTTTTCTTCCCAGGGCTGCAAGTCTATTTCCCAGAGGATTAACTACTTCCTGTCATGAAGGCTAGAGGAAGACTTCCTGGAACTGCCTTTCTTCCACTAACAGGACCCTGGGACCTGTAGGAGCACCCCGTTTGGGACTGTGAGGTGTTTGAGGGTGTGGACTGGCATCCAGCAGCCACTAACAAACACACAACTGGTGTGTAAAAGGCAGGCCTTACATTAGAAGCCAAGCCAATCCTTTTTCTTTTTTTTGGAGGTCCCACCGAGATAGATAGGAACTTGGATTGCTGAATTCAAAAACAGAGCCCATTCTTAAGATCACTTGGTGCCTTAAAGACACGCATTCCAAAGTGGAATGTGGTTGAAGAAAGTGGGCCAGGTGGTTGAAGAAAGCCATGTGGGAGCTCAGCAAATCCCAAGGGCTTATTATGACACTCCAGATGGTCTCCTTAGCATCTCAGCTCTTCTGCAAGGAAGAGCTTGGGTGTTAGGCCTCAGAGGCTGTAGGGTCCTTGGGTTACAGAGCCGGGGAGAACGAAGTTCTGTGACCCAGGGGTGGAGAATACACTCTAGGTTTGCAGGCTGGTGGGCTTTCAAATTGGTACTTCCAGAGGAAAGCCAAGCTGCTTCTGTTGTGAGCGAATCAGCCAAGAGCCTGAGGCTGAAGGGAAAAGTACACAGAGGAAGATATTTTACAAACCAGGTCAGTGTAGGCCAAGACTTATGGTCTACAGATTTTGGCGGGGGAGGGGGGACCTTTTCAAAGACAATAGGGGGTCTTGACATGTTTGTTGTATGTAAAGATGATAAGATTAAAATTTTTGATTTTCCTAAAATCCTTGGCGTACTTTCTGTTTCTGAGACCTAG